ACTTAGAGGCCCAGGAGAGACTCTACAGAGGGAGTGACCACCAGGCTAAAGACAAGAGGAGCCAGAAGAGTCTCCCGTGGGCTGGGGAGAAACACGTGGTAGCAGCAGAAGCTTGGGGAGGGGAAGAAAAGTAGGTCTGAATCCTAAAAGGCCTCGAGGCGCTTGGGCTGTAGCCTGCAGGGATAGGGACCCTTGGCAGGGTTTTGTGCAGGGAAAGGACATAATGGTGTTTACCTTTTAGAAGAGATCTAAGGGGAGAATCCGGTTAGGGAGCCCAGTTAGGAGGCTCTTGCAAGGCTCTTGCAAGGATGTCCAGGAAGGGAGGAGTGGGGAGTGGCAGCAGGGAAGGAGGGAGGGGCAGTGACGGAACCACACCACGTCACCCCACATCACATCACACCCTAGCCCAGAGAAAGCCTCTTCTGGTCTGGTGGCCTAAGGGAAAGGAAAGAGTCAAAATGAGCCCCTGTTTCCCATGCTGGTGAGATGGAGGCTGGCTAGTGGAGGGCTGGGTCGTTTTGGACATGGTAAACCCAGGAGGAGGGGCATGCCTGGGGGGCATAGGAGAAGGGGCTGACAGGTGCCATTTGGGACAAGTTGTGTTGGAGGTGCCTGGGGGATGTGTGACTGGAGATGACCAGCAGGCAGCCTGATGAACTGGCATGGATTGAGGAGAGGGTTCTGGAGTTGAGCTAGAGTCATCCAAGCACAGGGAAGCGAGGTTGCCCACGGATGGGCGAGATGTGAAAGGCGGGAAGGTCAGGGCAGGGTCCCGAGGAACAGCGCGTTTCAGAGATGGATGAAGGAGAATGAGAAGGAGTGGCAGGGAGGCAAACAAACAAACAAAAAACAGGAATCACCAATTCAGAGAAAACAGTGCAATGGCAGAGTCTTCAGGGGACTGGGAGCCTCTGTACCTCCAAGGCTGGAGAAGCAGCAAAGCCCCTGAGTCTGGAAGGTCTGTGGGGGCAGGAACTTGCCTGGTACATAATTAGTGCTCCATAAACAGTCATTTAATGAACAGATGAAAGCCGTAGGTGAGTTCCGACACAGGTGAGAGACCTCGGTGTATGCGTATTGTGGAGTGCTGCTCTTTACATCATTTCTGTTTGGATAGCTATTTTTTAAAAGAAAGTTTTACAGTGAAGGTGTTGGACTCCCAGCCCAGAAGGGCTCTGATCTCAGAACTGGGACGCAAGGGTGGGGAGCTCGAGCTCTCATTAGCATTTCGCTTTTGCACACCCCCTGCCCGCTCCTCAGCCGTCACAATCCCGTCCTGCAGCAGGCCCCCCCACCAACACCGGACCCTCGACGGGGAAGGGGTCAGCTCGGCGGCCCCAGAGGCCACTGGGCCAGAACACGTGCTCCGGACTCCACGTGCGCGGAAAATGAACTCGTACCCGCGACGCGGCCGGCGGGGGCGGATGGCAGCGAGGGCCGGACAGCGAACCTTTACCCCGCGGAGGAGTCGGGGCCGGAGCCCGCACGTGGGTCTGCGACGGCCCCGCCCCCTGGGGGCGTCCCCTCAGGGACTCTAGCCCCGGCTGGTGGGCCCTGCAGGCCCGGGCCC